AAAGAAGGCTAAAGACTCTAATGAATGGATATAAAAATAATTCTGCCCCATATTTCCAAAAAAAAGATATAACAATAAATTTCCCATAACATTAAAAAAACACAAATTTGAGAAAAATTGATTATAGTAATAATCAACTATGCAAATATTACATAGGAAAAAATATAAATCTGCAGTAGTAATTACTTATTTCATAATGATAATCATGAAGAAAGGAGATAAGAAATGTTTGATTTCCCATTTACAGACTCCATAGATTGAAAAAATATAGCCAGCCCTAGATATACAGAAAGAAATTGGTGAAAATAGACATAACATGGCTGCAGACTAAAGATACTTTCTCTTCTATCCTTTATTCAGGAATGGCTGAGGTAAAATTTATTTTCTAGGTGTCAGGTTTGAATAATTCAATAGCTTTTAAAAAAAATGGTTCATATTTAAAAGGACACTTGGTCCAGAGATTTTTGTTGTTGTTGTTGTTGTTGTCCCGGAGATTTTTTTCCCTGCCGACTTCAGAATTGCTACAGGTAACATTGCTATTTTCTTCAATGTTTCAATGTAAGCCTTTATTTATACTTATGCTTAATTGCTCAGTTTTTCTAAAGGGTATTTCCTGTTTAAGGTTATTCAGAAGATGTTTGATCTTACTTAATTCTAATTTTCTCTTACAACAGATTGCTGCTGCAGAAAACAATGGAAATGAATCAGGTGTAAGAGAGCTACTAAAAAGGATTGTGCAGAAAGAAAACTGGTTCTCTGCATTTCTGAATGTTCTTCGTCAAACAGGAAACAATGAACTTGTCCAAGAGTTAACAGGCTCTGATTGCTCAGAAAGCAATGCAGGTATTTGTAATTTTACTGAGGAAGATTCTTCAAATTCTGCCTAGTGATTGAGAATTCAATAAAGCAGAAAGACACAATGCTAAACACCAAGATTTTTAGAATCAAAATTTTAAGAGTGGAACATATGTGATAGATCATCTATTTTATCACCTTAACAAATGAGGAAATTGATGCCTGGGAAAATATCAACTGATCAAAGACCATTTTTCATCCAACCAACACTCTTTCTACTACCTTATTTTAAAAACAATATGACTACCAGAAATTTTATCAAGATTATGTAACATTAAATATACACAAATACATTGGAAGAAAGTATTTTAGTGGTTATAAAAAATCTGCTGCATATTCTTCTGAACATTTTTATACATTTTAAGCAATGTATTAAGCATTTGATAAAAGGATTGTTTTGTCAATATATCTCAACCTTACCTAATGTGAGATTTTAAACAGCATTCAATAATAGTAATAACATAACATTTTATAGCTCCTTCTCCTACATTATTTGTAAATCTCACTTAAACTGCTATCTTATTTTTCTTTTCGTAGTATGCATCCTATGTTTCCAAAAATATCATATGAAAGACAAATTGAAAGTTAACTATTAATTAATTATAATCATTGCAGTTTTGTTCTGGTGACCCTAACTAATGAAAACTTTGCTGTAAAAAGTGGGGTGCTGCTGTAACAAACACCTAAACGTGTGGAAGTGGCTTTGGAACTGGGTAATTGATAGAGACTGTAAGAGTTTTGGGTGAATGGTAGAAATATGGGTGTTCAGGGTGATTCTGGTGAGGTCACAGAGAGAAATGAGAAAAATGTCATTGGAAACTGGAAGAAAGGTGATCCTTGTTATAAAATGGGATAAAACTTGATCTCACAAGTAATGGATTTGGATATTTGGCTGAGAAAATTTCTTAGCAAAATGCTGAAGGAGCAGCTTGATTTCCCCTAACTGCTTATAGTAAAATGCAAAAGAAGAGAAATTAATTGAAGGAGTTGTTATGCAAAAAGGAACCAAAATTTAAATATCTGGAAAATTCTCAGCCTATCCATATGGCAAAAAATGAGAAATTGTGTTATAAAGAGAACAACCAATTGATAACAAGATCATGGGTGCTACTGATGGACTTAATCAGCCATTTCAGCAGAAGGTAGGAGTAGAGATATATTATACCAGCAAATACACTTCCAGTTTGAACTGAAGGAGACAGAGAAAGCAGGACAGAATGAGAAAAGGATACTGGACTTTCTGGATTCTACAGAACCAGACCATAGAGCTATTTGGCTGTGAATGTGTACTATTCTTCAGGGAAAGGAAAGAATGCCCCCAAAAGTGATACAGAAGTCATCAGGGTTGCCACTTCCACCACAGACCCAGAGGCCAAGGCAGTTTCCTTTTTGGTTTCAAAGGGCAAAACTGTCTCTCTGGTTTTAGTGAGCCCTCAGGATGACCCTGCCTAGTGTCTCAGAAGCAGAGCTATCCTCACAGAAAGCTGTGTGGATGGAGCCCTTAGAGAGAGCAGGCTGTCTTGCAGAGCCCTAGAACCTGCCATTCCGTGGACCTGGAAGGCAGAGCATCAAACCAAACAGAGCTATTCTCAAGCCTTATAAGCCTTAAGATGTGACAGAATTTACCTTAATAAGTTTTGGATTTGCTTGGGACCCATCACCCTTGCTTTCTTTCCTATATCTCCTTTTTGGAATAAGACGTCCATCCTATGCCTGTCCCACCATTGTATTATGGAAAAGAAACATGTAGCTCAACTGGTTTCACAAGTTCACAGCTGGTGATGAATTTGCCTTATCATGAATCACACCTCTAGTCTCATCTACGTCTGATTTGGACAATGTTTAGGTGAGACTTTTGACTTTAGACTTAGAGTTCATTATGATTTGCATTCTAATACTGTTATTCACAGAGATTGAGAATTTATCACAAGTTGATGGTCCTCAAGTGGAAGAGCAACTTCTTTCAACCACAGTTCAGCCAAATCTGGAGAAGGAGGTCTGGGGCATGGAGAATAACTCATCAGAATCATCTTTTGCAGATTCTTCTGTAGTTTCAGGTACTTGAAACACATACGTACTTTAATACAGTTTAAAAATATTTTAAAATGTTTTCCTTTGCAGAATCAGACACAAGTTTGGCAGAAGGAAGTGTCAGCTGCTTAGATGAAAGTCTTGGACATAACAGCAACATGGGCAGTGATTCAGGCACCATGGGAAGTGATTCAGGTACTGCCTAACTGTTGTGTAAACCTTAAAAACTTCTCTTATTTTTCTTTTCAACCTTCTTCAGATGAAGAGAATGTGGCAGCAAGAGCATCCCCGGAGCCAGAACTCCAGCTCAGGCCTTACCAAATGGAAGTTGCCCAGCCAGCCTTGGAAGGGAAGAATATCATCATCTGCCTCCCTACAGGGAGTGGAAAAACCAGAGTGGCTGTTTACATTGCCAAGGATCACTTAGACAAGAAGAAAAAAGCATCTGAGCCTGGAAAAGTTATAGTTCTTGTCAATAAGGTATTCAAAGAACACATAACACTAGTTGATCATCTCTTTTAAAAAATCTTCACATTTTTTTAAGGTACTGCTAGTTGAACAGCTCTTCCGCAAGGAGTTCCAACCATTTTTGAAGAAATGGTATCGTGTTATTGGATTAAGTGGTGATACCCAACTGAAAATATCATTTCCAGAAGTTGTCAAGTCCTGTGATATTATTATCAGTACAGCTCAAATCCTTGAAAACTCCCTCTTAAACTTGGAAAATGGAGAAGATGCTGGTGTTCAATTGTCAGGTCAGTTTAAGTGTTTATTTTTTTAAAAAAATGGAGAAATGAACTCTTTGAATTTTCTTTTAAGACTTTTCCCTCATTATCATTGATGAATGTCATCACACCAACAAAGAAGCAGTGTATAATAACATCATGAGGCATTATTTGATGCAGAAGTTGAAAAACAATAGACTCAAGAAAGAAAACAAACCAGTGATTCCCCTTCCTCAGATACTGGGACTAACAGCTTCACCTGGTGTTGGAGGGGCCACGAAGCAAGCCAAAGCTGAAGAACACATTTTAAAAGTAAGTCATAATTTTATGTATAACCAATGAAATGCATAAATATTGAAAAATGTCTCTTTTCCAGCTATGTGCCAATCTTGATGCATTTACTATTAAAACTGTTAAAGAAAACCTTGATCAACTGAAAAACCAAATACAGGAGCCATGCAAGAAGTTTGCCATTGCAGATGCAACCAGAGAAGTATGGGCTTAATGTTTTATATCTATTGATTGTACATAAGAATAAGTGTGTACTTTATTTTTAGGATCCATTTAAAGAGAAACTTCTAGAAATAATGACAAGGATTCAAACTTATTGTCAAATGAGTCCAATGTCAGATTTTGGAACTCAACCCTATGAACAATGGGCCATTCAAATGGAAAAAAAAGGTAATTTAGGTTTGGACCTAACACTTAGTTTATTATTTCACTTACATAATATATTTTTTCACAGCTGCAAAAGAAGGAAATCGCAAAGAACGTGTTTGTGCAGAACATTTGAGGAAGTACAATGAGGCCCTACAAATTAATGACACAATTCGAATGATAGATGCGTATACTCATCTTGAAACTTTCTATAATGAAGAGAAAGATAAGAAGTTTGCAGTCATAGAAGATGATAGTGATGAGGGTGGTGATGATGAGTATTGTGATGGTGATGAAGATGAGGATGATTTAAAGAAACCTTTGAAACTGGATGAAACAGATAGATTTCTCATGACTTTATTTTTTGGTAAGATTCAAAGTAACATATACTGGTGTCATGTTAACATATCAACTCTAATTATTTCTTAAAGAAAACAATAAAATGTTGAAAAGGCTGGCTGAAAACCCAGAATATGAAAATGAAAAGCTGACCAAATTAAGAAATACCATAATGGAGCAATATACTAGGACTGAGGAATCAGCACGAGGAATAATCTTTACAAAAACACGACAGAGTGCATATGCGCTTTCCCAGTGGATTACTGAAAATGAAAAATTTGCTGAAGTAGGAGTCAAAGCCCACCATCTGATTGGAGCTGGACACAGCAGTGAGTTCAAACCCATGACACAGGTATAAATATCCTTTTGGACGACTTCTTTTCTACAAAATTTAATTTATTAAAATGTTTCTACAGAATGAACAAAAAGAAGTCATTAGTAAATTTCGCACTGGAAAAATAAATCTGCTTATCGCTACCACAGTGGCAGAAGAAGGTCTGGATATTAAAGAATGTAACATTGTTATCCGTTATGGTCTCGTCACCAATGAAATAGCCATGGTCCAGGTACATTCAAATACCTCTACTTACTATGTTAACTTTCATTTACTTGATTTATTTGTGTTTTCAGGCCCGTGGTCGAGCCAGAGCTGATGAGAGCACCTACGTCCTGGTTGCTCACAGTGGTTCAGGAGTTATCGAACATGAGACAGTTAATGATTTCCGAGAGAAGATGATGTATAAAGCTATACATTGTGTTCAAAATATGAAACCAGAGGAGTATGCTCATAAGGTATTGTTGGTCACCTCTGAATTTGATTTTCATGAAACCACTAACTATTCCTTTCTCTGTCCAGATTTTGGAATTACAGATGCAAAGTATAATGGAAAAGAAAATGAAAACCAAGAGAAATATTGCCAAGCATTACAAGAATAACCCATCACTAATAACTTTCCTTTGCAAAAACTGCAGTGTGCTAGCCTGTTCTGGGGAAGATATCCATGTAATTGAGAAAATGCATCACGTCAATATGACCCCAGAATTCAAGTGAGTCCAGAAAGACCCATTTTTACATTTTTCCATGATGATTCTTTCCCTTTGATACTTATAGGGAACTTTACATTGTAAGAGAAAACAAAGCACTGCAAAAGAAGTGTGCCGACTATCAAATAAATGGTGAAATCATCTGCAAATGTGGCCAGGTGAGTAAATTGCTGTGGGCCAGATTTTACTTATTTTCCTCTTGCTCTCTCTTTTGTTTTCCAGGCTTGGGGAACAATGATGGTGCACAAAGGCTTAGATTTGCCTTGTCTCAAAATAAGGAATTTTGTAGTGGTTTTCAAAAATAATTCAACAAAGAAACAATACAAAAAGTGGGTAGAATTACCTATCACATTTCCCAATCTTGACTATTCAGAATGCTGTTTATTTAGTGATGAGGATTAGCACTTGATTGAAGATTCTTTTAAAATACTATCAGTTAAACATTTAATATGATTATGATTAATGTATTCATTATGCTACAGAACTGACATAAGAATCAATAAAATGATTGTTTTACTCTGCATTGAACTCTTTTTAAGAACACAATATATTATGCATTA